GCACTTGCAGCTCTCTTTGTCTGAAGAGCTTTTCCCCTAGGTATCAGTAGGGTTAACACCCTTCCTCATTCAGGTCATGGCTTAACTGTCTTCCCAGCGAGGACTCCTCTGGCCACCCTATTTTATTTTTTGAGATGAAGTCTCTGTCACCCAGGCTGGAGTGCAAGGTTGGCTCACTGCAACCTGTGCCTCCTGGATTCAAGCGATTCTCCTGCCTCAGCCTCCCGAGTAGCTGGGATTACAGGCGCCTGCCAGCACGCCCGGCTAATGTTTTTGTATTTTTAGTAGAGACGGAATTCACTATGTTGGCCAGGCTGGTCTCGAACTCCTGCCCTCCGATGATCCACCCCCGCTCGGCCTCCCAAATCACCATGCCTGGGATTACAGGTGTGAACCATCGCACCCGGCCTGGCCACCCTATTTTAAACTGCAAACTTTTCCCCTTCAGTGCTTAGTTTTTCTCCACAGCATTATCACCATTTCATATAGTATATGTTTTTCTTCATACTGACTCCCCTTGGAGAAGGAAAACTCCACGAGAGCAAGGATTTTTGACAGTTTTTCATTGTTATTTCTTCAGTGCTTAGACATGCATCAGGCTCAAAGTAGATGCTCAATGTTTGTTGAATGAACAGCAAGAGCAATGGAGGAGTCCTGAAATACACAGCAAGAAGCAAGGATAATTCTGGCTTTACTTCTGTGGCCAGGGTCCTTCATCCCAACCTTTTAGAAGTAGAAAAACCAGATCGAGCTCCTCAGAACCCAGGTCGATGGCTGCAGAGCCTTCGACCTTCCGAGAGCGAATGGCGATCACTCTTTCCGGTTCTCTGTGAATTCCAGCTGGAACACCGTCCCTTTCCGCGCCCCAACTCAGCGGAGGCCATGCCCTGCACCTGAGCGCCCCGCTCCGGCAGCTGCACTCTGCAGCATCCGGAACGTTTCGGCGTGGCCGCAGGGCGCGGCGGAATGACTTCCGGGGCGCCCCTAAAGCGGCGGAGAGGAGTGTCGGGCGGAGTTTCCGGCTGAGAGTCCTTCTAGCGGCGCCGGTGAGTCCGCGTGTGGAAGTCTGTGAGGCGCAGAGGTGGGGCAGGCCGTCTGGCTAGCTAGGCGGCTGGGAGCGTTTTCGTGGCGGGGAACGGAGGTTGAATTGCCCTGCCTGGGCTCATAGGGAAGGAGGATGTGAAGGAGCTTGTGAAGGCAGAGGAAGGTAACTTTCGTCTGGGGAGCCGCAGAGTAGGGAGGGAAGCTGCAGGCCGTCTCTCCCTAAGTAAAAGCGCGACTTTTAGAAATGATGGTTCAGGGTTCGAGTTTGTGACCCGCTTGAGAAAGTGACCAACCTCTGAGCCTGAATCCCATACCTGAAAAACAAGGACAGTAATCACCCTTGCCAGTTTCACATAGCTTGGTAAGGTGTGAAGAAAAGCTTCTTAAATTGGGAATGAATGACAGAGTCTCGCTCTCTCACCCAGGCTGGAGTGCAGTGGCACAACCTTGGCTCGCTCCAGTGTCTACCTGCCAGGTTCAAGTGATTCTCCTGCCTCAGCCTCCCGAGTAGCTGGGATTACAGGTGTGCACCACTAGGCCCTGCTGATTTTTGTATTAGATAACTTACATTCTAATGGTTTTTACAGATTATTGAATAATAAAATACAGTTTTGAAAAAAATGGATGAAGAACCTGAAAGAACTAAGCGATGGGAAGGAGGCTATGAAAGAACATGGTAAGGAGAGCTTTATTGCCCTGTCTTTTCTTTGTCTTTTCAAACAAATAATTATGACTTATAGGGAGATTCTTAAAGAAGATGAATCTGGATCACTTAAAGCTACAATAGAAGACATTCTATTCAAGGCAAAGAGAAAAAGGTATGTAACCTTCCTATGTATCTTAAAAAGGTATTACATTAAAATGTTTGTATAATTTTAACAGAGTATTTGAGCACCATGGACAAGTTCGACTTGGAATGGTATGTCATTATTTTTTCTTTTACTAGTACAGACTTGAAATTGGCCCTTTCTTTTTTCCGATAGATGCGCCACCTTTATGTGGTAGTAGATGGATCAAGAACAATGGAAGACCAAGATTTAAAGCCTAATAGACTGACGTGTACTTTAAAGGTAAAATTTAAGTTTATACTAAATCATTTAAATTTATCTAGTATGTCTTTTTTTGTTTAAACAGTTGTTGGAATACTTTGTAGAGGAATATTTTGATCAAAATCCTATTAGTCAGGTACGTATCTAAGTGATAGAATTCAGAATTAGATATTAATAATAATTTTTGTTTTTATTTCAAGATTGGAATAATTGTAACTAAGAGTAAAAGAGCTGAAAAATTGACTGAACTTTCAGGTATGCATAAAATTACCTTTACATGACTCAAGGATTTTATTTAAAGATCTTATTTCTATTTTAGGAAACCCAAGAAAACATATAACGTCTTTGAAGAAAGCTGTGGATATGACCTGCCATGGAGAGCCATCTCTTTATAATTCCCTAAGCATAGCTATGCAGACTCTAAAGTTAGTATTATACATTATGTATAATTGAATTACTAATTGGAGTGTATTTTATCTTTCTTTTAAGACACATGCCTGGACATACAAGTCGAGAAGTACTAATCATCTTTAGCAGCCTTACAACTTGCGATCCATCTAATATTTATGATCTAATCAAGGTAGACCAAAAAATCAAAACCAAAGTTATAACTAAAACTATCTATCTACTTGGATTTTATGAAGACCCTAAAGGCAGCTAAAATTAGAGTATCTGTTATTGGATTGTCTGCAGAAGTTCGCGTTTGCACTGTACTTGCTCGTGAAACTGGTGGTATATATATAATTTATTTAATATTTGCTTATAGGTGTTTTTTTTTCCCTTTTCATCTTGTTAGGCACGTACCATGTTATTTTAGATGAAAGCCATTACAAAGAGTTGCTCACACATCATGTTAGTCCTCCTCCTGCTAGCTCAAGTTCTGAATGCTCACTTATTCGTATGGGTAAGTGTTTTTATGTTTTTAAAAAATACATAAAAAAGAAAGTAATACATTTTCTTCTATGAAGGATTTCCTCAGCACACCATTGCTTCTTTATCTGACCAGGATGCAAAACCCTCTTTCAGCATGGCGTAAGTAAAGACCTTGAAAATATCAGTGATAAATCATTATATATTACCCTTTTTCCCCCTACAGGCATTTGGATGGCAATACTGAGCCAGGGCTTACATTAGGAGGCTATTTCTGCCCACAGTGTCGGGCAAAGTACTGTGAGCTACCTGTTGAGTGTAAAATCTGTGGTAAGAAAACAACTATTCATTATTCAGTAAATTACTCAACATGTCTCTCTGCTTAATGTGTTAGGTCTTACTTTGGTGTCTGCTCCCCACTTGGCACGGTCTTACCATCATTTGTTTCCTTTGGATGCTTTTCAAGAAATTCCCCTAGAAGAATATAATGGAGAAAGGTATTTCAGTTTGGACTAATTTATATCTGTTATAAGAAAAAACATTGTTAAACTTTTTTTTCAGATTTTGTTATGGATGTCAGGGGGAATTGAAAGACCAACATGTAAGTTCTTTGGCTTTCTAAATATTAAGTAACTAGTTTATCACTTTTCTTCTTTTCACTACAGGTTTATGTTTGTGCTGTGTGCCAAAATGTTTTCTGTGTGGACTGTGATGTTTTTGTTCATGATTCTCTACACTGTTGCCCTGGCTGTATTCATAAGATTCCAGCTCCTTCAGGTGTTTGATTCCAGCATGTAGTATACATTGTATGTGTTAAAAAGAAATTTGCAACTGTGAATAAAAGGACTTCTTTAGAAGAAGCTTCATTTAAAACATGAAAGGATAATCTGACTTAAGAAACTTTTTGCTAAGAAAAGGTAATATTTTATTAAATTTTAAATTTGTGTTGTCACAGAAATACCTGAAATTCAGTAGTACTTCATTCAATTAATTTTGTTTTCTATTATTTTGAGTTATACTGTTTTCAAAGTCATTATGCAGTATGTATAAACTTATAAGAATTAAATTGATGTGATAATTTTATGTTTTTATAATTAAATATAGAATCTTTATGATTTATGTTAATTCATTAATTTAGTGTAAGAAG